CTGTCCCGGCAAATCCTCATGCTGGAGCTGTGACCCTGTGACCCTCAGGACCTCAGGGTGTGGCTGCACTTGGGCGTGGAGCTGTAGAGATTGTCAAGGTAAAGCGAGGCCCTGACCCAGTGTGACCAGCGTCCTCATGAGAAGGGGAGACGAGGACGCAGCACACAGGACCACCACGTGAGGACACGGAATACGTCATCTTCGCGCCAAGGAGAGAGGCCTCGGGTAACCAGCGCTGCGAGACACCTTGCCCCCAGCACCGGAGGGAATGAGCTCCCGCTGTTTAAGCCGCCTGCCTGGGAGTGCCAGCAAACCCACGCTGACCTGTGCAGTTCACACCGTCGGCCCGGAAAGCCCTCGCCGGAGCCCCGGCCACATCAGGGTTTCGTCCTGGCGCCGTGTGGGTGGGGAGAGGCGCTGGGCCGGCAGCATTTGCACCCCACCACTGCCTGCAGGGGCTGCCTTTGTCTTCCTGAGTTGATCTGTGTCCCATTTGCCCTGATAGGGAGAGAAAGATTCAAATACCCTGTCACAGAGGGAGACCGGCGTCTCATCTGCAGGCCCTGCTAGGGCTGGTGCCAGTTCCCCGCCCTCCCTGGTGGAGAGACCAGAGATGTGAAAACGCAGAACCCGCCCCAGCCCCGGCCTGCGGGAAAGAAGAAGGGAAGACGCAGAACCCGCCCCAGCCCCGGCCTGCGGGAAAGAAGAAGGGAAGACGCAGAACCCGCCCCAACCCCGGCCTGCGGGAAAGAAGAAGGGAAGACGCAGAACCCGCCCCAGCCCCGGCCTGCGGGAAAGAAGAAGGGAAGACGCAGAACCCGCCCCAACCCCGGCCTGCGGGAAAGAAGAAGGGAAGACGCAGAACCCGCCCCAGCCCCGGCCTGCGGGAAAGAAGAAGGGAAGACGCAGAACCCGCCCCAGCCCCGGCCTGCAGGAAAGCCACGCTGTGCTGCCAGGGATCGGCTGATCTTTGGCCTCTGACCTTACAGTGATGTCACAGCAGACCCATGGCAACGCACTCCCAGCACCTCCTGACTACTCCCTGCGGGACGGCTGGGTGTGAGGGTGGCAGCCTTGTGCTCAAGCCGAGGCTGGGCTGGAGGATGGAGAAGGACACGGGGACCACACACAGGAGGCACCGGCCCGGCCTCAGGGCCCTGCCCTCAGGAGTGGCCCTTGGGCACCTCAAGGCGGCCAGTGAGGCCTCTGAACTTCAGCGAAGCAGGAGTCTGGGAGGCCTGCAGCCCGAGGGGGACCCTCCCAGCCGCCCTAGGAAGCCTCACAAGGAGCTGGGTAGGGGCTGTGGGGCCGCGGGGAGCGGGTGGATGGTGCTGACGGCTCTGTCCTTCCTCCCCAGAGTCCGAAGATCAAGGGAAAGACCCAAGCAGTAACGCGGAAGATGCCAGCTGGTAAGCAGCCTGTCCGACGCTGGCCTTTGTGACTTCCAAACCACTTTCCCTGCTCCTCCCGCAGTCAGAAAAACCTAGCACAAGACAAGAAGGAAAGCTTCAGCACCCTTGGGAAGCTGGGTCATGAGAGTGGAAAACAAGACCCAGAGAGGGAGAAGAGCGACTTGGAGGCCAGCATGCAGGAGGTGCAGGAAGGCGAGCACGCAGACGGAGGCTTGCAGGAGGCCAAGGTTGGGCCACGCTGAGGAGCGGTGCATTTTTTCCGGCCTTCACTTAACCTCTTTGGTCTTACAGGAACAGGAGGCAGAGTCCATAAAGCTAAATGACCTTCAGGAAGAAGAGGCAAGAGCTTTTCCCTTTAGTAATAGAAGTGAGCCATCCACACCTCTGTGGTTTCCATTCGCAGAAAGCATCTGTGTTTGTGGAGATTGATCTGGGAGACCATGCTGAGGAGGTAAAAATGGAAAACCGCAAGACAAGCAGAGCTCCCATCCCTTAAATGTCTCCACTCCCCACAGGTGGTCACCGATGCCAAGAAGGAAGAGAAGCCGTCCCAGATGGATGTGGAAGATCTGTCAGAAGACGAGTGAGTGATGCTTGTGGGCTCACACTAGGTGGTCTCACCCACCTGCCCTCCTCTCGCCCTGCAGGATGCAGACCAGCTGGGTGTGCTGCATCCCGTACTCCACCAGGAAGAGGGCAAAGGAGAGCACCTAGCGCCCCGGAGAGGGTGCTCAGAGCTTGGCGAAGAAGAGGAAGGAGACGGGGTGCAGAGGGGCTGGGGGCACAGGAGGCGGGACGGAGGGCGATCCGGCCACCTACTTGCCGCCCAAGAGCCTTCTCTGCCAGGCACTGAGGTTTCTGTTTTCTTCTTGTGGGACTGGCCAGGCCTGGAAGGAGCGAGAGCACAGACTGCGCCTTTGGGCTAAAGATCCCGCCAGCTCTGAGCAACGCTGGGGTGCCGATGACCACACCAGGTGTGAGCCACGCCTGAAACCCACTGCCCACTGGGTGAGTGATGACGTGACCTTCAACAAACACAATAAACAAGCACGGGAAGATGCTCCTCCTCTCCACCAGATGCTCCTCCTCTCCACCAGATGCTCCTCCTCTCCACCAGATGCTCCTCCTCTCCACCAGATACTACTCCTCTCCACCAGATACTACTCCTCCTCTCCACCAGATGCTCCTCGTCTCCACCAGATGCTCCTCCTCTCCACCGGATGTTCCTCCTCTCGTCGAGATGCTCCTCGTCTCCTCGAGATGCTCCTCGTCTCCACCGGGTGCTCCTCGTCTCCACCGGATGCTCCTTGTCTCCGCCGGATGCTCCTCCTCTTCGCCAAATACTACTCCTCCTCTCCGCCAGATCCTACTCCTCCTCTCCGCCAGATACTACTCCACCTCTCCGCCAGATCCTACTCCTCCTCTCCGCCAGATCCTACTCCTCTCTGCCAGATCCTACTCCTCCTCTCCGCCAGATCCTACTCCTCCTCTCTGCCAGATCCTACTCCTCGTCTCCGCCAGATGCTCCTCCTCGTCTCCGCCAGATGCTCCTCGTCTCCGCGAGATGCTCCTCCTCTCTGCGAGATGCTCCTCCTCTCCACCGGATGCTCCTCCTCTCCTCGAGATGCTCCTCCTCTCCTCGAGATGCTCCTCGTCTCCACCGGCTGCTCCTCGTCTCCGCCGGCTGCTCCTCGTCTCCGCCGGCTGCTCCTCGTCTCCGCCGGATGCTCCTCCTCTCTGCCAGACACTACTCCTCGTCTCTGCCAGACACTACTCCTCCTCTCCGCCAGACACTACTCCTCGTCTCTGCCAGACACTACTCCTTGTCTCTGCCAGACACTACTCCTCGTCTCCGCCAGACACTACTCCTCGTCTCTGCCAGATGCTCCTCCGCTCCACGAGATGCTCCTCCTCTCCACGAGATGCTCCTCCTCTCCACGAGATGCTCCTCGTCTCCGCCAGATGCTCCTCCGCTCCACGAGATGCTCCTCGTCTCCGCCAGATGCTCCTCCGCTCCTCGAGATGCTCCTCCTCTCCACCGGATGCTCCTCATCTCCGCCGGATGCTCCTCGTCACCGCCGGATGCTCCTCGTCTCCGCCGGATGCTCCTCCTCTCCGCCGGATGCTCCTCCTCTCCACCAGATACTACTCCTCCTCTCCACCAGATACTACTCCTCTCTGCCAGATACTACTCCTCTCCGCCAGATACTACTCCTCCTCTCCGCCAGATGCTCCTCGTCTCCGCCAGATGCTCCTCGTCTCCACGGGATGCTCCTCGTCTCCACGGGATGCTCCTCCTCTCCACCAGATGCTCCTCCTCTCCTCGAGATGCTCCTCATCTCCACCGGATGCTCCTCGTCTCCACCAGCTGCTGCTCCTCTCCACCAGCTGCTCCTCATCCCCACTGGATGCTCCTCATCCCCGCCGGATGCTCCTCCTCTCCGCCAGATCCTACTCCTCCTCTCCGCCAGATCCTACTCCTCCTCTCTGCCAGATCCTCCTCCTCGTCTCCGCCAGATCCTCCTCCTCGTCTCCGCCAGATCCTCCTCCTCGTCTCCGCCAGATGCTCCTCCTCGTCTCCGCCAGATGCTCCTCGTCTCTGCCAGATGCTCCTCCTCCCCACGAGATGCTCCTCATCTCCACCGGATGCTCCTCATCTCCACCGGATGCTCCTCGTCTCCACCAGCTGCTCCTCGTCTCCACCAGCTGGAGGACTCCAGCCCCTTCCTGCCCTGGCCTCTTGCTCAGTGGCTTGTTGGGTGGGGACAGAGGCCCCTGGGGCACAGCAGGGGAGGCTCAGCCCTTTGTGGGCCTCGTGTGAGCTGCAGCTCCTGGAAGCACCCCCACCAGGCAGGAGTGAGAGGTGCAGGGCAGGGATGGAGCATCTGCTGTGTCACCAAAGTCCCTGCAGGAGCCAGGAGCACGGTGGACGCAGCTGAGCCCCGGCTGTGACTGCGAGAGCAACAGAGACTGTGGTGCTGGCACTAGGATCTGTCCCTGGAGGGAAGCCACATGCTCCCCACTCAGAGGAGGAGAGGGAGTCTTCCTAGGGGTGTGGGGGGCTCCAGGACATGCCTGTAAGACGAGTTTCACCAGAATCCACCCAGAGCCCTCTCGTTCAGACACGCACACGTGCATATTCATATGTACACAGCACATACATGCTCGTACATACCACACATGTGCACAGGAGGGCACGGGCAGGTGACCTGCAGCATCTCTGATCCGGGTGTCTCTAAGGCAGTCAGAGGCCACAGGCGGAGATGCTGTGTGCACTGTCTATTCCCGTGGAGACACATGGGGGCCGTCCCTGTGGTGCACATGATAATGCAGAGGCTCCCAGAGGGTGAGCTCTGCCCATCACTCAGCCAGGGAGGGAGGGGCCCTTTTCAGGGAGCCGCATGCCACGCAGAGCTTGTCCCACTGGGTAGTTTCCTCTGATCAAAGTGGGGCACCATCCAGGCTGCAGAGAGAAAGGGGACCCCCCAAAGCCAGCACCCACCCTTGACTGAAAGACACCACAGAAGATAAGTGCCCATCGGCCCCAGAGTCATCATTTCCCAGACAACCGGAAATGGGCCCTGGACGGGCTGTCCTGGACAGGCTGCCGGGCAGTTGGGTGTGACTCAGTTGCGGCCTCCAACTGTGCCAACCAGAAAGGCACCCAGAGAAGCTTCCGGAAATACGGTTGGTTTGTCCCCTTGGTGGGGCAGGAGGCGGCAGCTCTGCCGGGTGGCTCCCAGCACCCTCCCCCACAGAGCAAACATCGGCATGAGTCTGTCCACCCGTGTATTCGTCCTGTCGCCGCGTGTGGCTGGCCTCATTCTGGGTATGCTGGCGGCAGCCACCTCTAGGACAGGGAGGTCCCATGGCTCTGCAGACACAGGAGCTTGGCAGTGGCTTAGCTGTTAGAATGTGAGCCTTCCAGAGTCAGACGCGCCTTTGCCTTCTGTTGGGCTCTGAGCTCATTTCCTCAAACCCAGGGTAATTCTGTTCCTCCTTCACTGTCTGGTGGGCGGGACCATGTATTCAATCCCTGTGCATATAGATGGTGCCATATACGGAGAGAGGCATAGGTTGTCTTACGAGAGTGGGGTCGCGTTGCACTGTGGCCCCTGCCAGGCCCTGTCCGGAGTGCTGAACACAGAGCAGCAGGTGCCGCCGGTCCCCAGCCTCTTGGAGCCCCGTTCCCTCTGGGCGTCGTAGACAGTCGAGTTCAGCACATCTCTACGTGGAGTTTCGCAAAAAAGGCAACCACTTTGAAATGGGAGGGCCGCAGCGCCATGGCCTGGCGACGCCTGTGAGTGACTACAGTGGGGCCTGGAGGAGGAGCAGGGGGATGAATGCAGCCTTGGGGCAGGCGCTGGGGCCTGGAGGAGGCTTGGGGAGCAGGGCATGGGGGGCGGGGAGCGAGTGCAGCCTTGGGGCAGGCGCTGGGGCCTGGGCCTGGCTGGGCCCCTCTATGCCTTTCAGTCTTGAGGTCTGGAAACCCGGCCGGGATCTCCCCCGAGTGGGCAGTGCTGTTGGTGGCGGCGGGGGGGAGTGGTGCTGGCACTGTGTGGCCGGGCAGAGCCGAGGCCAAAGCAGTTCCATCCACACGCAGTCCACGAAGGGACGTCGGGCGCCTCCCACAAGCAAAGGCCCCGCCCGGCTCCAGCCCGGCCCGCAGGGACGACCTTGCCCTTCTTTCCTCCCTGGCCAACAGCACCACCCCGTGGGGGCCCCGGTGCTGAGGGCTCAGGCTGCCTGTTTCCGTCCTGGAAACCACAGACACCCGAGATCCAAGCAAGGAAGGCAGGATTTCCATACCTCCTCCCCAGCTGAGCATTCGCTGGAGGGGGACGGGGCTGTCACTACGTCCCTTATGATGATCACCTCATAGAGGCTGGGCCTCCCCACACCAGGACCACACGCCCATGAGGGCCCCACAGGCCTCAGCCTAGAGAGCCCCCATGGGAAACCCTGTGCTGTGAATGGTGTGGAAATTCCCCTGTGTCCTTCCCACGTGACCCCACAAAACCCTCAGCCGTGGACATCCCGAGTTCCTCTGAACGCCCGGCCTTCCCAAGCCTCGCCAGCGCCACGGACATCCCGGGGCCCCGGGGAAGGGTGGCTCTGCCGGGAGACAGGGTCTTCTCTCTGGCTCTGGTTCTGAAGGCTGTGGTGGGTGCAAGGTTCACCAGAGACGGCAGGACTCCCGTGCCCTGGAGCGGGAGGGAGTCTCTCCTGTGTCTCCCCTGGGCGCCGGCTCCTGCTGAACCCCAGACCCAGCTGTGGGAGAAAGCTGCCCAGGGCCCTGCAGGAGAGGCGGGGCCAGCCCTGGTGCACACAGGGGCAGAGGCACCTGGGCTGGTCTGGGCTGGGAGGTCAACTCTCCGTGTTGCAATGCTGTGTCCAGGTCTGAAAAGGGCAATGTGAAAGCAACTCCTCAGGGACAGAAGCCAGGCCACTCTGGGGAGAGGCAGGACACAGCCCTTCTGGCCCTGAACACCTTGAGGGGCAGGCAGGGGGTGATGACCCCACTCTACAGATGGGAGCACCGAGGTGCCCAAGGCAGGGGGTGAGGACCCCACTCTACAGATGGGAGCAGTGAGGTCCCCAAGGTGGGGGTGATGACCATATTCTCCAGATGGGAGCACCGAGGTCTCTGAGGCAGGGGGTGATGACCCCACTCTACAGATGGGTGCATTGAGGTCCCTCAGGCAAGAGTGATGACCCCACTCTACAGATGGGAGCACCGAGGTGCCCGAGGCAGGGGGCGAGGACCCCACTCTACAGATGGGAGCACCGAGGTTCCCAAGGCAGGGGGTGAGGACCCCACTCTACAGATGGGAGCAGTGAGGTCCCCAAGGTGGGGGTGATGACCATATTCTCCAGATGGGAGCACCGAGGTCTCTGAGGCAGGGGGTGATGACCCCACTCTACAGATGGGTGCATTGAGGTCCCTCAGGCAAGAGTGATGACCCCACTCTACAGATGGGAGCACCGAGGTGCCCGAGGCAGGGGGCGAGGACCCCACTCTACAGATGGAAGCACTGAGGTCCCCGAGGTGGGGGTGATGACCGTATTCTCCAGATGGGAGCACTGAGGTCTTTGAGGCAGGGAGTGAGGACCCCACTCTACAGATGGTTGCACTGAGGTCCCTCAAGCAAGAATGATGACCCCACTCTACAGATGGGAGCACCAAGGTCCCCAAGGCAGGGGGCGATGGGAGCACCAAGGTGCCTGAGACATGAGTGATGACCCCACTCCACAGATGGGAGCACCGAGGTCCCTCTGTGGGCAGCTTGGGGCCAGGCACAGGACTGGCAGAGGCTGGGAGCACAGCTTGTCGGGGCATCTGCGGGTGTGAGGGCCTGACACTGTCTTCAGGGCTTAGCCTTTGTTCTCCCTGCAAGAGGGGACAGAATGCCCTTTGTCTTTGTAAATCTATGCCCTGCTTTAGGCAAAAAGAGGAATCCGGAGAGCACTCCTGGACCTGTTTCTTCTTAATCGTCTTCATCTCAAAGGCCCTTCCTGTTTTGGGGAGTCACACACACTCTTCTGACACTGACGACCTGGAGTGTCACAGACCCTGAAGGTGAAGGGCTCTGTCCCACAAGACTCTGCCCCTACTTCTGATGACAGCCGTACATGGGTACCCAGGCAACCCACACTCACTCCTGACAACTGCAGATTTGGGGAACTTTACATCCCCTCAGATTCACTAGAACACCTCCCAGGGCTCAGGAAAGTGCTTTACGTACAATCATGCTTATTATGAAGGAAACCCATGAACAGCTCAGTGAAGAGAGTGGGGAGGTGGGCACTGATCTCTGAGCACCGTGGGGGCTCCCCAGCCTGGGGGCTCCCCAACCCTGATGCCCAAAAGTTTTTATCTAGGCCTCATTACACAGGTATGATTGATTAAGTCATTGGTCATTGGTGATTGAACACAAACTCAATCTCTGGCCCCTCCCAGGAGTGGGGGCGGTGAGGGGGGCTGGAAGTTCCTCTCTAATTACATGGTTGGTTCCTCTGGCAACAAGCTCCCACCCTAAAGCTACCTTGGGGTCCCCCAAGAGTCACCTCATTAGGGTAAACAAATGTGGTGAAAAAGAGTTGTTATGAAATCAGACACCCCTATCAGGAAATTCCAAAGATTTAAGGAGTTCTGTCCCTGGAACAGGGGACAAAGACCAGATGTATTTTTTATTATACCACAATACAAATCTCTTAATTTATTCAGGTCTCCTTCGATTTATCTCAGTAGCGTTTTGTAGTTTTAGGTGATAAGCTCATGCACACTGAGATTCAAAGGGGTCTGTTGGAGCGTTCAGCAATTCATGAACTGAGCAGTACCAGAACGTGTGAGGTTCAGCGTGAGGTTCAGCGCTCCACTGAGGTTGAGGGGCGGAGCTCTTTTCTAAGTGTCTGCAGAAGCGGGACAAAGACAAGACATCTGGTTAAAAGGAAGTCCCTGGTGAGAGGCTGGTTTGGCAGTTTCTGGGCAGTGTCAGTTTCGTGGCCCAGTTCCCAGTGGGCTTCGGTGTGCTCACACAGGGTCCCAGGCACTGAAGCCGCCTCAGCCCAGGGCCTCCTGGTTAACTTTCTCATGTAGCTTTCCGAGTATATGTCCACCACTTGTTTTGGTCAAAGCCACTCATAAGTAATTTAACATTTTTGATGTCAAGAACAATAAATAGAAGTTTCCTCTTTGTGCCTCCCCAGTCACTGGGCTTCAGTCCCAGGAGGCAGGTGCCAGGCAGACGTTGGTCCCTTCTGCTAGTTTTGCCTGGTCTTGAACCGGTGCTGTGGGCTCTTCTGGGGCTGGTTCCTTTCATGCTGAGTCATGTCTATGTGACTCCTCAGTAGTTAGTTTTTTAAAAAATTGCCAGATATAAATGTGTGCTCAGGCAGGTTTTTGAGAACTCCACACCATCTCTTGGGAACGATGAGAAGTCCCCTGAGTCCCTGTGGCAGGACGTGGGCTTTTCATGGGTCAGCCTGAGCCCCGCTCCATGGCCCCGATGGGCGCTGGGGCAGCACCCTGGCTGGACATGGGCTCCTAGAGAGGGCAGTCAGTGCTCGGCAGGCCAGAATCATGGAGGAGGGGTCGGGAAAGCACTGCTGACCCCCAATCCCATGGATATGCTGTCATCCTCCCAATGGCCTGGCTGATGGGCCATGGTGGGTGTGGACCCCTGAGTGAGTGTCTGGGGGGAAGTGTCACGGGGTCAGCCTGTGTGCTTCCTGGGCTCCTTGTCTACATGGCTGCGCATCTGCTTGGCTGTGTGTCCGGGACCTGCTTGTGTCCACTACAGGCCTGGGCCCAAGGAATCTCGGGAGGTGGAAATGGACACCCGGGGCCGCAGAAGCTGCACAGGTGGGGCCAAGAACCAACCAAGCCTTGCTGCCAGCTCCCCGCTCCACCCACTGTGATGCCAGCTGCTTCTCACATCTGTGAAGCCTCACCCAGCCTTGGGCCATCATTTCAGGTAAATAAAAAGGCCTAATGGCCCCATCAGGCCCTGAGCTCCCTGCTTCCTGAGGAGCTGTCTTCTGCTGGAACTTGGAGGCCACGTGGGCAGAATGAAACTCCTGCTTCCGACAGCAGACGGCAGCAGTGACCTACTCCTGGCTGCCCTGCCCATCTGGAGCGGGTTCTGGGTCTTTTGGGCCCTTTGAGGTTGGTCCGCCCTCCTGCCCTGGCAGCAGCCAGTATTTTACTCCCAGTTGCTCCAGCCTCCCCCAACCCCCTTCCCCGTAAGTAACCTGCCCCGACGCTTGTCCTGGAGCCACGGTGTGGAAGATTCCAGCAGCATTGAGGAACCAAATTTTATATACAGCGTTTCCTCCAAGCACGCAGCTCTGATGTGCCTTTTCCAGGGCCAAAGGCCCCTTCAGGAATCTTCAGGCTTCCCGCTCCACCTCACCTTCTGTAGTGCTGCCAGGCTGACGACAGCCCCCGGGTCTGTGGCTGGCCCCTCTCTCCCAGAGCATCTTGGCCTGCAGTGCTGGCCACAGCCAGAGAGAGGGAAGAGACAGCCCCAGCAGTAACCACGGGTGCCTTCGGCCCACGCACCTGCCGGTCGGCCCCAAGGGTGCCAGGCCTTCCTCTCCTATCGCCGCTGTGGGGCTCCAAAGGGCAGCCAGGAGCCCCAGCTCTGCTGTGGCTTTGCTGTTCCCCAACTGTGAGACCCTCAGAGAGCTGCCGGGCGCAGGTTTCCTCCTCGGCCAGCGAGCAGTCAGACCAGGCTTCGGACCCCTCTACTGTTCCAGGGTGGAGGGGAGGACCCAGGAGACCCAATGGCCTGGATGCCAACAGCCAGCGTGGCCTGACGATGCCATAGGGCACAGGGACAGGCTCTCCGTCCTCTGCGGCCCCGTTCTGCTCCCACCCCAGTGCCCTCCTTTCACCCTGGGGTCCTCCCTGGACCAGCAGCTGCCACCCACAGCACACTGGGATATTTGTGCTGGCCTAGCTACTACCTGACACAGCTGACCACCTCACCCGGCTGACGACCCACACAGCCTCCTGGCCTGGGTCCTCCTGCGCCAGCATTGTGTGTCAAGTGTGTGTGTGGCTGGCATTCCTGTGTGCCGCGTGCAGAGCCTGCAGGACGCCCTTCAGTTCCCAGGATGCCCCACCACAGAGGGGGACTGGTCCCCCCGAGGGTCCTGGGAAACCCTGTTCCAACCACATGCCACATAGGTCCTGTTACGTGAGTTAGAGGGGTGCGTGTGCTTCTCAAGATGAGCTTTCATCAAGTTCTTCCTCCACGCGACGTTGGTCCAATTGGCCGGTGGGGAGTACAGTGCTAGGTGAGGGTCTCCGCTGGGGAGCTTGACACAGCGGGGCGCAAATAAAGCCGTCACCAATCCAAACCCGTTCTGCACTGATACCTCGTACAATAGCAATAAAAATGTGTCAGCAAGAACGCCAAATTCGGTTAGCGTTTTAAACGCGGCATTCACTC